TACGTCCTGGGCATTGAAACCCGGGCCATTCTTGGACCAGGGCTGTGGGCTGAATGAGGGCAGGAAGAACAGGGTCAATGGGAAAGGACAGCCCAGAAAAGAGAATTCACCACCACCTGTGGTCTCCCACTGCTTTGGTAGGAACCTTGTAAACACAGCAGCAGCCCCCAGGAAAGTCTTGGAAGAAGGGAGAAGCTGATCAGATTTAGAGACTGAGACATCTGGGCCTCCAACCCAAGGCTCCCCGGGCCCTAAAAAGCCAGACTCCCGTCTCCTTAGCCCTTTCCCTCACCGACCAGCAGGTGGCACCACAAACAGGGATTTCAAAACCAAAACTAAATTAAAGTGGAAACTCAGATCTTTTGTTTATGCAAATAGTTCATTCCCTCCAACATTCCTCCGGGAATGGTCCCCCCTCCACTCCACAGAAAACCCTCCCCTCCCTGCTGTGCATGACGCGGGCTCCCTCTGCACACAGTGCACGAAGACGCTGTCGGGAGAGCCCAGGATTCAACACGGGCCTTGAGAAATGTGAGTAAGGGTGATGGGCAACCAGGTGGGAGGGAGAAGCCAGGGGAGAAGCCAGGGCATGGGAGGCAATTCAGGGAGACAGGAACACCCTTCTCTCTTCACACACCTCATCAGTTCCACTGTGCACACGCGTGGACACACACAACACACGCCCCATCCCTCCTCCTAGGGATCAGAGGAGACTTCATACATAGATGCTCATGCCATGGTCCTTTCTTCCCTCTGGGCTCTTGGCAGGGAGCAGCGAGAGGAGGGGACCCCTTGCCCAGGACGGGACACTCTGTGCCTGTGTCCCCCACTCCACAGATGGTTTCTCCCAGACGCTCTTGCTGAACCTGTGGGAGCCCTTTCAGAGACCCACGGGTGGAAACCCTCACCCTCCATTAACTGGTCCCAAGCCAGTCCTATTCCTGGAAGGGGAGGGGAGGGACGCGTCCGGGCAGGGGAGGAGGCTGGAAAGGGAGTGTGAGGGGAGTGTGGTGGCCTCTGGACTGGACACTGCCCTGGAGAGTGACCCGATGCAGCAGCTGCACAGGCCATCCTCCCCACCCACGCACCCCTGCTGAGAACATGTCTGTGAGGTTCAGGGTGGGCAGAGAGGAGAATGCCCAGTGGTATGGCCGTCTCATCCCCTGCCACAGCCACTCCAGCTCCAGATACTCTCTTTTGTTTTGGCAGGTGGCTCTTGTACCTCCTGGTGCCGGCCCTGTTCTGCAGGGCAGGAGGCTCCATTCCCATCCCTCAGAAGTTATTTGGGGAGGTGACTTCCCCTCTGTTCCCCAAGCCTTACCCCAACAACTTTGAAACAACCACTGTGATCACAGTCCCCACGGGATACAGGGTGAAGCTCGTCTTCCAGCAGTTTGACCTGGAGCCTTCTGAAGGCTGCTTCTATGATTATGTCAAGGTAGGGGCAGGATGGGCGGGCAGAGGGGAGACCTTCTTCCTACCCCCTGTCCTTCTTCCACCAGATCTCTGCTGATAAGAAAAGCCTGGGGAGGTTCTGTGGGCAACTGGGTTCTCCACTGGGCAACCCCCCGGGAAAGAAGGAATTTATGTCCCAAGGGAACAAGATGCTGCTGACCTTCCACACAGACTTCTCCAACGAGGAGAATGGGACCATCATGTTCTACAAGGGCTTCCTGGCCTACTACCAAGCTGTGGGTGAGTAGCCCCCCAGGGATCCCTTTTCTCTGAAGCTTAACCCTCCTTCCTGAATGCCTTCCAGACCTTGATGAATGTGCTTCCCGGAGCAAATCAGGGGAGGAGGATCCCCAGCCCCAGTGCCAGCACCTGTGTCACAACTACGTTGGAGGCTACTTCTGTTCCTGCCGTCCAGGCTATGAGCTTCAGGAAGACAGGCATTCCTGCCAGGGTGAGCCAGAGTGGTGTAGCAGAGGGGAAGGGCCCCGTAATGCCCTGTGGCTCTGCTCTCACAGCTGAGTGCAGCAGCGAGCTGTACACGGAGGCATCAGGCTACATCTCCAGCCTGGAGTACCCTCGGTCCTACCCCCCTGACCTGCGCTGCAACTACAGCATCCGGGTGGAGCGGGGCCTCACCCTGCACCTCAAGTTCCTGGAGCCTTTTGATATTGATGACCACCAGCAAGTACACTGCCCCTATGACCAGCTACAGGTACAGCCGTCCTACCCCTGAAAGACCCCTTCGCTGAAAAAAAAAAACCCTCCTCCCCTACTAGATCTATGCCAACGGGAAGAACATTGGCGAGTTCTGTGGGAAGCAAAGGCCCCCCGACCTCGACACCAGCAGCAATGCTGTGGATCTGCTGTTCTTCACAGATGAGTCGGGGGACAGCCGGGGCTGGAAGCTGCGCTACACCACCGAGAGTAAGGCTCCCTGCAGGCCTCCCTCGATGGCCGAAATAAATATGCCCCCTGGTCTCCCCAACAGTCATCAAGTGCCCCCAGCCCAAGACCCTAGACGAGTTCACCATCATCCAGAACCTGCAGCCTCAGTACCAGTTCCGTGACTACTTCATTGCTACCTGCAAGCAAGGCTACCAGCTCATAGAGGTAAGAGCCCAGGGCTGAGGGGAGAGAGCCGGCACTGATGGCACCTCTATCCTCTGCTCAACAGGGGAACCAGGTGCTGCATTCCTTCACAGCTGTCTGCCAGGATGATGGCACGTGGCATCGTGCCATGCCCAGATGCAAGAGTAAGTCACAATTCAGGGATATGACCCTGGGGCAGCTCTCACCCTGCCCTGTGTTCTCTCCAAGTCAAGGACTGTGGGCAGCCCCGAAACCTGCCTAATGGTGACTTCCGTTACACCACCACAATGGGAGTGAACACCTACAAGGCCCGTATCCAGTACTACTGCCATGAGCCATATTACAAGATGCAGACCAGAGCTGGCAGCAGGGAGTCTGAGCAAGGTAGGGACCAATGCGAATGGAAATTTCCTCCCCCCAACTTGATTCTTGCCTCCTCTGCCCTCAGGGGTGTACACCTGCACAGCACAGGGCATTTGGAAGAATGAACAGAAGGGAGAGAAGATTCCTCGGTGCTTGCCAGGTGAGTGGAAACCCTCTGGGGCCATCATCAGGACTTGCCCTTGTCTTCCCTGTCTCTCCCTCAGTGTGTGGGAAGCCCGTGAACCCCGTGGAACAGAGGCAGCGCATCATCGGAGGGCAAAAAGCCAAGATGGGCAACTTCCCCTGGCAGGTGTTCACCAACATCCACGGGCGCGGGGGCGGGGCCCTGCTGGGCGACCGCTGGATCCTCACAGCTGCCCACACCCTGTATCCCAAGGAACACGAAGCGCAAAGCAACGCCTCTTTGGATGTGTTCCTGGGCCACACAAATGTGGAAGAGCTCATGAAGCTAGGAAATCACCCCATCCGCAGGGTCAGCGTCCACCCGGACTACCGTCAGGATGAGTCCTACAATTTTGAGGGGGACATCGCCCTGCTGGAGCTGGAAAATAGTGTCACCCTGGGTCCCAACCTCCTCCCCATCTGCCTCCCTGACAACGATACCTTCTACGACCTGGGCTTGATGGGCTATGTCAGTGGCTTCGGGGTCATGGAGGAGAAGATTGCTCATGACCTCAGGTTTGTCCGTCTGCCCGTAGCTAATCCACAGGCCTGTGAGAACTGGCTCCGGGGAAAGAATAGGATGGATGTGTTCTCTCAAAACATGTTCTGTGCTGGACACCCATCTCTAAAGCAGGACGCCTGCCAGGGGGATAGTGGGGGCGTTTTTGCAGTAAGGGACCCGAACACTGATCGCTGGGTGGCCACGGGCATCGTGTCCTGGGGCATCGGGTGCAGCAGGGGCTATGGCTTCTACACCAAAGTGCTCAACTACGTGGACTGGATCAAGAAAGAGATGGAGGAGGAGGACTGAGCCCAGAATTCACTAGGTTCGAATCCAGAGAGCAGTGTGGAAAAAAAAAAACAAAAAACAACTGACCAGTTGTTGATAACCACTAAGAGTCTCTATTAAAATTACTGATGCAGAAAGACCGTGTGTGAAATTCTCTTTCCTGTAGTCCCATTGATGTACTTTACCTGAAACAACCCAAAGGGCCCCTTTCTTTCTTCTGAGGATTGCAGAGGATATAGTTATCAATCTCTAGTTGTCACTTTCCTCTTCCACTTTGATACCATTGGGTCATTGAATATAACTTTTTCCAAATAAAGTTTTATGAGAAATGCCAGTGTGCAAAATGAGTCAAAAGTTGTATTTAAT